AATAATGTCCATTTAATAATATTTAGATATATTGTCAAACACTCTGCTGTTCTAGTCAAATGCATGATCTCACTTACTCTGAAAAAAAAAGTGTGAAATGTGTTTTGTCATTTCCGTCAGCCTTGTGAATCTATAAGAAGGAACAAGAAGCTGATAGAGGTTAAGAAATGTTTTCCCAGCTACAGAATCTAAGAAAAAAATATTTAAATTTATGTTGCCTAACTCCAAAGTGTTAACTTCAGAGATAATGTTGTAAAAGATTTGTGAAAATGCATAGCCAGTGTTAATGTATTAATTAATTTCTAACAAGTAAGTGTTGAGCACCTTCCAGACATTACCTTATTATACTGTTACAATATTGATATAATTTTTTCTCATTTTCCATTTGAGAAAACCAAGACTTAGAATGGCAAATGTAATTGAACAAGATCACAGAATAAGAGAATCAAAAGATCATGTTCTTAATCTGTAGGTTAAACTGCTTTTCTTTCTGTATATATATATATTCATTTTGATATTTCTATTAATATTATGTATCGTGTTAGATGCATTACACACTCACAAAAATCATGGAATGTAATTCTTGTAACAGATATATCTCATGAATTGGAAACTGAAGTTAGAATTCTATCTCTGCCATTTATTAATGTACATATATTTCAGAGATGACTTTAAGGCGATGCTGGGTTCCTTCTTACAGGGCTCTTTTCTTGCCTCTCTGTCAAGAGTAACTAATCACCTGATACCACAGTCAGATTTAAGGTGTAAGTGTGAGGTCATTATGCCTCTAACTGAATAGACCCCTGGGACCTGTGCAGGGAATGTACCCACTAGAGGATGCACAGATCATCAGCAAGCAGAAGGTATCTCTGACAAGATAACCTAGAGCCCTATCCTCAGGAGTAGGGAAATTTTCTGTTTTCTCTCCAGGTCCAGTGACACAGCCCACACTTTAGGGAAGCCCTTCCCAGGGGACAAGAATTCTCATATAACTCCTTGGCTCTGAATAGTAAGAACTATGTCGCATACAGGTTGCAGTCTGGGGTATCCGGTCCTTCACAGACAATTTCTCAGATGCGGGGCAGAGGTAGGTGAGTCAGCTCCTGGTTATGCTGAAAGGTTTTAAGCTAATCATTGTATTCCACCATTAGCAGGATGATCATCTTATTGGCATTTATGGTTGACCCCTGCGGAAGCATTACATTGGAGGAAACACAATAACTGAAAAACCAAGTAAGACAATTTGGTAATAATTCAGATGAACACTTTTTAACTATATTTCATATTCCCTCTCTAGGTCTCTTATGCTATATTATGGAGTTAAAGAATGGATTTTCTGTTTCCCCAAGAAATAGACACCATGCTGTGAAAGAAGTTATGGTTTCTCACTGGAAGCAAGAAAACTCATGCAAGAAATGTGTCTGTAGGGAATGGCCACCAATATGCTTCATACCAACAATACACAGTTTCACCCTTCCACCTTCCTCGTAGTGGGGGTCCCAGGGCTGGAAGATGTGCATGTATGGATTGGCTTCCCCTTCTTTGCAGTGTATCTAACAGCCCTTCTAGGGAACATCATTATCCTGTTTGTGATACAGACTGAACAGAGCCTCCACCAACCCATGTTTTACTTCCTAGCCATGTTGGCCGGCACTGATCTGGGCTTGTCTACAGCAACCATCCCCAAGATGCTGGGAATTTTCTGGTTTAATCTTGGAGAGATTGCATTTGGTGCCTGCATCACACAGATGTATACCATTCATATATGCACTGGCCTGGAGTCTGTGGTACTGACAGTCACGGGCATAGATCGCTATATTGCCATCTGCAACCCCCTGAGATATAGCATGATCCTTACCAACAAGGTAATAGCCATTCTGGGCATAGTCATCATTGTCAGGACTTTGGTATTTGTGACTCCATTCACATTTCTCATCCTGAGATTGCCTTTCTGTGGTGTCCGGATTATCCCTCATACCTATTGTGAACACATGGGCTTGGCAAAGTTAGCTTGTGCCAGTATTAATGTTATATATGGATTGATTGCCTTCTCAGTGGGATACATTGACATTTCTGTGATTGGATTTTCCTATGTCCAGATCCTCCGAGCTGTCTTCCATCTCCCAGCCTGGGATGCCCGGCCTAAGGCACTCAGCACATGTGGCTCTCACGTCTGTGTTATGTTGGCTTTCTACCTGCCAGCCCTCTTTTCCTTCATGACACACCGCTTTGGCCACAACATCCCTCATTACATCCACATTCTTCTGGCCAATCTGTATGTGGTTTTTCCCCCTGCTCTTAACTCTGTTATCTATGGGGTCAAAACAAAACAGATACGAGAGCAGGTACTTAGGATACTCAACCCTAAAAGCTTTTGGCATTTTGACCCCAAGAGGATCTTCCACAACAATTCAGTTAGACAATAATGAGATCATAACAAAATAAACACTGGAAACATTTTTTTTACTACTTCTCTTGCATTCCCACATGAGCCAATAGCATTATATCCCCTACAACGTCTCATGATTTCAGTACGGTCTGTTGGAAGTTATAGCTCAAAGATTCCAAAACAATCTCTCTGTTTCACCCATTAAAAGTGCAAAAAGTACTCACACTTAAGCCCCATGATACTACAAAATGCCTAAAGAGAAACAAAGGCTTTGTAAAAGTTATTGCCCAGTAATTGTCTTGAATAGCCTTTCCACATGAAGATTCTCTGTATTTACATATCCAAAGCTGAAGTTCATGACGATTAAAATGATGTGGTATTTCATCAAAACCAGGCAGGATACAGTGGCAAGAGAAATTAACTAGGAGTCATAAGATCTAGATTTAAATACAGGTTATGGCCTTACCTAAAATTTTGACCTGAGCATTTCACTTAGACTCTTTGAGTTCACAATAACAAATTCATACTGATTTATAGCATTTTATGAGCAGGGATATTGAAGCTTAAAGTGAATGTTGTGAAAATCTGTGCAGCTTGTAAAACATTAAAAGATTTGGAAACAAAATGAGTGCTTACTAAACATAATTATAGTGTAATTGTTATTTCTAATGTATGTAGATTTCATTTACTAATCCACTCTAGTATACAATCCCTGGTTTGAGGTCAGCTCTCCAGATCCAGATTATCCCAACGCATGGGCCTCTTCATGGACCTCTCAGCTCTTACCTTCGTGAAAGAGACTTTCAGTCAGGAGACTATAAAGCTTGAAGAGTTAACAGGTTTCTGTCTTGGGCTTAAGGACTCAGGGAAATCCCATCCTCCACAGTCTTTGCTAGAGTGGGTTTTAGGGCAGACTGTAATAGTGTGGCTGCTGAAATAATATAAAGTCATTCTTAATAAGGTATAGAAGATAAATAGGACAATTTATTTCTTTGGGTATTCTAGGAGCTGCAAAAATGTGAAGTTGGCTCCTAATTGG